TAGGGTTCACTGTATTCATTTAAAATCCAGTTTGGGAAGATGTAACCACCAGACACACACACGAGCGTTTAGTGATACCAAGATGAGGTTGAACAGGGCCCAGTACTCGAAGAAATCGTCGAAGGAGCATCATCGTGGTTAAGACCAGACTCGAAGTAGGTTTTACCCTGACTCCATCACTAGCTCTGCCATACTGGACTACTTAGGAAACTTCTTGTGCCTCCATTTTATAACTAAGTGAAATAAGGAAAGAATTTGAAATCGTGCCCGGCACAAAATTAAGCACTTAATAGATTGGCATTTTTCATTTATTTAAAGTTACAGAATGTCAGGTATATTTTTAAAGCGTTATCTAATGCAGTTCAGAAATTTTAAAGAAGCTCCAGACTTTCACAAAAGGTGAAGTGACTTGCCCAAAGCCACAAAACGAACTGGCGATAGTTATACTATACAGGTTTCTTGAATCCCAGGTCACTCTTTTTGTGAAAAATACGGTGCTGTGGCACCTTATTCTCATTGCCTGTGGCTTGAGTAACTGAAGACGTTTTCATGCCATATGAAAGGTATTTAGCATGCTGCATTGATTCCTTATCAGATTAAATCTTTGCTTTTAAAGAGAATTGATTTTTAGCCCATAGCAATTCTTGAAAGTAAACACTCCAAGATGAAGCTGCCCTTTCCCATCAAAGGTTAGACACCCTAAATCCAGAAAAATCTTCAACGTGTAGGAGACCTGTTCACAGGTAGCTCTAGGTTCCGGTGAAGTGGCTGCAGCACAGCCTTCAGCATCACTTGCTGCCTCTTCTGCTTGCAAGCTTGGTGGTGGATCTAGCGCGTCTCTGGTTGCTACGGCGATTCCCCGGCAGGCGTCATCCGTCGCTATGGCGTTCTGCACTGCGCAGCATGGCTGCTCCCGATTGGCTGAGGCGCCCCAGGTGGCGGAGGAAGAATTGTCGGCATTGGCCTGGCCAGCGCTGGTTGGTGGCCTGGAGGAGGATTTGATTGGAAAACCAACGGTGCAGCTGGCCGCGGTGTCCCTGAGGTTGAGGGGACCGGGAATAGGCTGGGGGGAGGACGGGACGGGCTGAGACTGGACGGGACCCCCGGTCTGCAGCAGCAGGTGACAGCAGCAGGGACAATGATAAGGAGATTGGCCTGAAGGAGGGACCGTCCCTCCCGCGCGGTGAGTAGGCGGGAGCCGGTGCTCGGCTGTGCACTAAAATTTTCCCTCTGGTTTAATTTTAAAGGAATGCGATGTTAATTCTGGGGCATTGATGTTTTACAATGCCTGATCAAGATAAAAAGGTGAAGACCACAGAAAAATCAACTGATAAACAGCAAGAAATCACCATCAGGTAACTCCCTACTGAGTGTTTGCTAATTGTTAGTGGGTTCACATTGTGTTATTCTCTCTCCTAGGGACTATTCAGATCTTAAAAGACTTCGGTGCCTTTTGAACGTCCAATCAAGCAAACAACAGGTAGCGTTTTCAAAGAATGTTCACTTGGTAATTCCTCATGTACTCTATGCTTCTATTTCTGTAGCTTCCAGCCATTAACTTCGATAGTGCCCAAAATAGCATGACGAAGTCTGAGCCCGCCATCAGGGCGGGTGGACACAGAGCTCGGGGTCAGTGGCATGAATCCACAGAAGCTGTTGAACTTGAAAATTTTAGGTAAGAAATCCAGCATCTCCTTCGTCTTCAGCTACAAAATCCTTTTCTGTTTGTTTTGTCTCAGTATAAACTACAAGAATGAGAGAAATTTCAGCAAACATCCTCAGCGTAAACTATTTCAGGAGATCTTTACCGCCTTGGTGAAAAATAGACTCATAAGCAGGTAAGATTGTTCCTGGAAAACAGGCTTTTACTCGTGAACATGTTCTCTTGTTTTCTTCTTTCAGAGAGTGGGTTAATCGAGCCCCATCTATTCATTTTCTGAGAGTGTTAATCTGTCTGAGGCTACTAATGAGGGATCCATGTTATCAGGTTGGTTGGAAAAATACAATTTTTTTTTTTACTTACATGTGTTTTGTTGCTTTTATTTTATTAGGAAATACTCCATAGCTTGGGTGGGATTGAAAACCTAGCTCAGGTAAGATTCCTTTTGTGGTGGCTGGTCTTGCCTGACTGGCTTGTTGGTTTGGTCCTTCATGCAGTATATGGAGATTGTAGCCAATGAGTACCTCGGCTATGGAGAAGAGCAGCACACTGTGGACAAGCTGGTCAACATGACATGTAAGTGTTATTGCAGGGACACAGCCATTTTTATGCCTCTTTGCGCTCTTTCTTTCCTTTATAGATATTTTTCAAAAACTTGCTGCAGTCAAAGATCAAAGAGAATGGGTCACCACAAGTGGAGCCCACAAGGTGAGTGGCCCCTGAAAGAGTTAATGCTTCAGATAATTAAACTTTATTTTACTTCATTTTTCAGACATTAGTAAATTTACTTGGTGCCCGAGATACTAATGTTCTATTGGGTTCCCTTCTGGCTCTGGCTAGTTTAGCAGAAAGGTAAGTAGTGTATTCTAATATACTTTCCAGTTTTTAGTAATTGCTAATATTTTTCAATTTATAGTCAAGAATGTAGGGAGAAGATAAGTGAACTCAACATTGTAGAAAATCTGTTGATGATTTTACATGAATATGACTTGCTTTCTAAAAGGTAGGATTGCTAACAGTAGAAAAAGACAATGCGATTCTCACCCCACCCTCTGTACCCCTTTCAGACTAACAGCGGAGTTGCTGCGCCTACTTTGTGCAGAGCCCCAGGTGAAAGAGCAGGTGAAGCTCTATGAGGGGATACCGGTCCTCCTCAGTCTGCTCCACTCTGACCACTTGAAGCTCCTCTGGAGCATTGTCTGGATTCTGGTACAGGTTTGTGAGGACCCTGAGACCAGCGTGGAAATTCGCATTTGGGGAGGCATCAAACAGCTTCTTCATATTTTACAAGGGTGAGTAAAAGTGGGCTTTGGCCTACTTTGCCAAATGGTCTATGCATTAACTTTTCTTTTTCAGAGACAGAAATTTTGTTTCTGATCACTCCTCCATTGGAAGCCTGTCCAGTGCAAATGCTGCAGGCCGAATCCAGCAGCTTCATTTATCAGAAGACTTGAGCCCTAGGGAAATACAAGAAAATACTTTCTCACTTCAAGCAGGTATTTATGTTTTATTATTTGATATGCTATAAGCACACTATGCATTTGATTGTTGTCATTCCAGCCTGCTGTGCTGCCCTCACTGAGCTGGTGCTCAATGACACCAATGCCCACCAGGTGGTTCAGGTGAGAGCACTCCTTCTCAAGGTCAGGTCTCCTCACTCATAGTATGACCCCTTTATTCTTTCAGGAAAATGGTGTATATACAATAGCAAAATTAATTTTACCAAATAAGCAAAAGAATGCAGCAAAAAGTAATCTATTACAGGTAATAAACATGTCTCTTGTCCTTCAGTATCAATTTGAGAATCACATATCCTTTTGTTTTCTAGTGTTATGCTTTCAGAGCCTTGAGATTTCTCTTCAGTATGGAAAGAAACAGACCACTCTTTAAAAGGTATGAGGTTAGAGAAATATAAGTGATCATTATCTACTTTAAGTGTGTGTAATATTCTCTGTAGACTTTTCCCCACAGACTTGTTTGAGATCTTCATTGACATAGGGCATTATGTACGTGATATCAGTGCTTATGAAGAATTGGTATCCAAGCTGAATTTATTAGTGGTAAGTCCTGAGTTTTCAATATTTTGGCAGGCAGAAACCCATTTCCTTTTTATATTTTGATTAGGAGGATGAACTGAAGCAAATTGCTGAAAATATTGAAAGCATTAATCAGAACAAAGCTCCTTTGAAATATATAGGCAACTATGCAATTTTGGATCATCTTGGAAGTGGAGCTTTTGGCTGTGTTTACAAGGTGACTTTCCCCTTGGGGAACATTTCTGATACTTTTGTTGTTGTTGTGTTTTTCTTTATTTTAGGTTAGAAAGCATAGTGGTCAAAATCTTTTAGCAATGAAAGAGGTCAATTTACATAACCCAGCATTTGGAAAGGATAAGAAAGATCGAGACAGCAGCGTAAGGAATATTGTTTCTGAATTAACAATAATTAAAGAGCAGGTAAATGTTTTCCTTGTTTCTGAAGATGTTTTGCAATACATGTTTGTTATTTATTTTCTTATAGCTTTATCATCCCAACATTGTACGTTATTACAAAACATTTCTGGAAAGTAAGTATGAGTTTTCATGATATTTCTAAATAAATTTCTGTGACCTTTTGTGATATTTATATAGATGATAGGTTGTACATAGTTATGGAGCTGATAGAAGGAGCCCCGCTTGGAGAGCATTTCAGTTCTTTGAAGGAAAAACATCACCATTTTACTGAAGAAAGACTATGGAAAATATTTATACAGGTATGCTTTTATCTTCATTAAATTTTTCTTAAAATAAAATTTGTTTTCTATTCATTGTTTCAAGCTGTGCTTAGCTCTTCGATACTTACACAAGGAGAAGAGGATTGTCCATAGAGATCTGACACCAAACAACATTATGTTGGGGGATAAGGACAAAGTAACCGTTAGTAAGTATAAAGATTTTTAAACTTTTAACTGAATGTTCAGGTCTTGTTCTCCATTTATTTGCAGCCTTTGAAACCATCCAAGGAAACAGACCCCGATTCAGTGGTACATGGGGTGAGACACAGTCAACATTTGCCCTAAATACTGTCACTTGCCAAATAAGGTCCATATTGTGCCATCACATTACAAAATGACTCTTGAGGGAATTTGGTAAAACTGAACTTACCCTTGAACCCACCATTCCAGATTTCTTGACCTTTTCAAAAACCCTTATTTTAATGTAAACCTTCCATGTCCGCTTGCCTCCTCTGCTTTCAAATAAAAAAGGAAAAGAAAAAACAAAACTCATTTAATTATAGTTAATAGATTTCAGGCATGGACTTTAGTACATGACACAGAAGGTCACATGTTCATCTTGCAAACAAACAGGCTATGTGAATTTCTGTTTCTCAAGTGATATTTGGCACCTGCTCTGATGATAACAACAAGAAAAAACCTGATTCAGTGTAAAGTTTATCAAAGGCTCCAAGGCTCTTCAAATGTTATCACAGGTCAGGCATTGCTGGGATAGATATAAGATGAAAAGCCATGGTTTCTGCTCCCTGAGCTCACAGTCCTATGGGGAAAACGTCTGTTATTCACTCAGCAATTACCTTCCTAGCTGACACATCCTACAAGTGAGCACAGCAAGCATGAAGGACATAACCCCTGTCTTAATGAAGCTTATAATTCTGTTACAGAGTGATGAAGGCTAGAATGTATATGCAAAATACTGTAACATGTAATAAGTAACCTGAAATTCTCAACAGCTTAAAACAGTGGCAAAATACAGCCTAAAACAGTGGCAAAATACAGCCTGTGGGACAAATCAAGTTGTGACCTATTATTATATGTCCTGTGAGTTAAGACTGGTTTTTATATTTTTAAATGCTTGTTGAAAAAGGAAGAATACATGACAAAGACCATATTTGTTCCATTTAGGCAAAGCCTAAAATGTTTACTATCTGGTCTTTACAGAAAATTTTGTCTGCCTCTGACTTAACAAGACTCCTATCCTGCTAATGCTACATGTCCATTATGTGTCAATAAGGGAGCTTCCTCTGTACTTGCTTCTACATCCCAGAGGCAGGAAAGACAGAACATGGGAAACCATGCCGTGGCTCTTAAAACTTCTGTCCCAAAGTAACACATGTTACTTCTACTCAGATTTCATTGGTCAAAGAAAGTCAGGTGTAGCAGGATGTGGATGCATTCCTCCTCCGAGAGAATATGAGTGAATAGTTATATAGTCTATCACAGCTATATAAGCACTGGGGAAAATGTGACTAACTGTGCCTTAGGGATCTTTTGGTGCAGAGTTAAGCAGGAAGGGTAAGAGCAGTTAATGCAGAGGCATAGCACATGCAGAGGATAGAGACATGAAGGAGTATAGTGTGTCTAGGAACTATCAAGGTGTTTGATGTGGCAAGAGATGAAGGAGCCTTGGTGGGTGGGGAGCTTGGTCAAAGACTTATCCTCAGAGATTTTTCAGACTAGAAATTATATGATCAGATCTGGGAGGTAGAAGGATTATTAAAATGGCAGGTGAGGGAGCATGCTGGGGAAAGACTGGACCCAGATACTCAGTTTAGGACATGTATCAGTTAGGATATGTTCAGGTGCAAAAAGCCAGACTAACGATGGCTTAAACCATGAGGATATTTAGTTATCTCACAACAAGGGGTCTGAGAGTGAGTAGTTCCAGGGTGGGTTCAGCAGCTTAGGGTGATCTAGGCCTTTCTGTCCTTTCTTTCCAGTATCCCCAGCAGATTGACTTCTCCATATGTTTGTCATCTCATAGTCACAGGATGGTTGCCAGAGCTCCAGACATTATTACCAAATTCAAAGATGGGAGGCAAGGTGGCTGCTTGGGTAAAATCTAGAAAAAAAAATTGTCTTCTCCAAATGCTGTCTCATCTGCTTTTACTGTTAAAGAAAATCTTCCAAAGAAGGTCTCCATTAGCCTTCTTATATTGTGTTGACTGAAACCAAGTCATGTGACTACTCCTCATTGTAAGAGAGACTGTTGAGGTGAGCTTCCAGCCTCTATAGTTGGAGATGAGAAAGGGAGAGGATTTGGTTGATGGTTTTTGGAGAGCTGGCCCACAATGTTTGCCACTGAAGGCTCTTGCACTTTTGTCCAGGAAAGTCATGATGTGGGTTTTTCCAATGACAGAAGGAGAAGAGAATGTGAAAAAGGGGCTCAATTCAGCAGTTATTTGGGACCTAGAATTAAAAAGATTTGTCGGCCAGTTAATGAGATGTGAGGTATGAGAACAGTTGAGAAAGAGGCTGAGTTTGTGAAGATTGCTCTGCCATTGGCAGAGATTTAGGTGTAAGGTTTTGGACATGCTTAGTTAAAATCTAATTATGCTCTTCTTCTGGTTAAAATCCTTCAAGTAATTGCCTATAATATTTAAGATAAAGTTTAGTTTCCTTATGGCACCCAAAGCCCTTTCTTCGTAATCTCCTCCTTGCTCCTTGCTCTGACCTCCTGGGACAGATTGCACTTTCCTGAACAGGATGTGGCTGTATGCCTCTGGGACTTCTAACATGCCATCCCTCTGCCTGGAATGCTCTTCCTCCCTTCTGCCACTCAGGTCAAATGCGCTTCCTCCAGGGGGCATCTTTGACATCCACATCTGATATGTCCAGTTTCTGGGACCCCTTAGTACACTGGGCTTGCCTGTCTCATAGCACATGGCACAAAGTATTGAAAACACTGGCTTATTGCCATCTTCTCCTTGAGGTGAGAGAAATGAACTTTCTTGACCTTCTTTCTCTGATAGCACTTAATATTTTTATTCACCAAATGAATAGAAGAATGAATGAATTAATGAGCAAATGAACAAAAACACATCCAGGTGGAAATATTCAGAAGCCATTTTACAAATAGGGAGCAGAGATTGAGGTGATACCTGGGTTTGAGATCTCCTTCTGATAGCCAAGATTGTCTAGAAAGAGTGCTTAAAACAAGAGGAGTTGAATATTAATGTAGAAATTGCATGCGCACATGGGCAAAGGTCCAAGCAGTTCCCACTGTCATCTTAGCAAACAGTAACTCAAAGAAAAAATTTTACTTTCTTGAATGCCACCAAAGTTTCAGACATTGAATTGGACCTACCCTGTATTGCCAGAATCTTCAGTATTTTAAATTTTTCAGAGGATTAGAGGACTTTTAATTGTTATTGGTTGGCTAAACTGTGGCTGAGAAATTTGTGTCATTATATAAAAAAAAGAGTTAGTATTGCATTTCTGATAGGGAACTCAAAGTCCTTATGTGCACATTACTCATATACTTACAAAACCTCCTGGTCAAATACATATATGATGGACTCTATTCATGGTTTTTGTAGGTCTGTCGACATGCCTTGCTTTGAACTTGTTCTGTGGTTTACTTCCCGTTAACCGGATATAGTGTCTATAGAGTTTGAGCTGACACGACTTGAGTACTCTTAAAAGACTACAGAATATTGAGCCACTTGTGTTAAATACCCTCATAGCAACTGTTGTAAGAAGGATCACCATGGAATTTTTCTCAGTCAACAGATTGGCCTCATGTTAGTAAGAAAGTAAGAATATTTTTGTCAAGTTATCACAGTTGCCTTGTATTGCCATTGGGTCTCATAACATAAAAAGGAAATGTCAAAGGAAATTCAGTCAAATCCAATTTCTGAAGTACTTTAAAGATTCTTACACCTTTGGTGGGTCATTCTGCATTTCTCAGATTCTATATTTTTAAGTTGGCTACAAGAAAAAGATAAGAATGGGAATTCGACAAAGTTAGAGCCAGATGGGGTTAGTTTCCAACCCTGACAATTGTTATCCTTTTCTGATGAGACAGTGAACTGGGTGAGCACAGAAGGAGACACCAAATTTTTATGACCTTAGGTGAAAGTTGGAAATAGTAACCTCATAATTGAGGTTTATAAGGCCAAATAAAAACACCGAAGACTAAGGTTAATACAGTAGAGTTCATTTTAGTGTGTATTTGGGATATGATTTGGTTCTCTGAGAGCTTTTAACTGAAGGGGGTGGAATCTGATGTGTGATGTCGTCTGGATGAGTTGTTTTCACTCTGTGAGTTTTCCCAAAGTGTGTTTTCTGAAGAAACATAGTGAGTAGGCAGTAGTACCTATTTTTGTAGAGACTAATTCAGTGGTACAGAGTACTATGCTTCTGATTATGTCATCAGCATTTCCAGCCAGCTAAGTCTACTAAAGCCATTGGAGCTTCAGAGGTACTGCCCTGATCTCCATCCTAGGCCTTTTAAGAACTAGTATCATGCCACACACAGTATGTGTGTGTGTGCATGTGTGTGTGTGTATGCCTGCATGTGTGCGCATATGTGAAAAAAAGAGAGTGCACCCCTGACTTCCCATCCTTATAGGAGTCTGGCCCTTGGCACTTTTATGTAATGTTAGAGCTATATGTACAGAGCTCCATTATTCCAACTGAATAACCAGAAACAAACCCCATTCTGAAGAATGATTTTAGAAGAGCCCTCTGTGGTTTACTTCCCATTAACCCCAGATACAGTGTCTATTTGAGTCTGAGCTAAGGACATTAGTTTTCCCAAGGATCCAGTCTGTTGATACACATCTTAGAGCTAGGTAATGTTTATGTACCACAGATATGGAGTTACCTAGAATTCAGAAAGCATTCTTTTATCAAGTGTTGAATTTTTCATCATGAAGCTCTGTGTCATCATAACTCCATCAATAAAATCAAGCAAATAATGATGCTGTTGAGAAACAGAAGTTCCTTCCCTCTCCCTCATCCCTGGTGGAGTCTGCACTGGAGAAGGAAGCTTTGGAGAAGTGGAAAGTGGCATGGTACAGGGGTCCCTGGCACACCAACACCAAACACCTGCCGCCTACTCTTTGTTTAGGAATATCTACTTTAGACTTAATTAGCATGCCATTTGTTGAATTAGAAATAATTTTAATATTAATAGTAGTTGGACTTCATTTAGCTGAAGGTCAGGAAGCAGTTTGAGGGGCAGAGATTAGAATCTGAATGACCTTCAGAGGAGGAAGTGTCAGTGAGACAGGGGTTCGTTGAGGGAAAACTCTGAGCATTATCCTGGGAAACTCCTTCCCGTCCCTCACTGACTCCTGCACTGAGAGGATGTTACTGATGGTCCTGTTGCTGTGGACATTGTAGGTTAGCCATTCCATTTACTGAGGCAGCAGGAAAGAGTAGAGTGGTAAATGAGCTGGAGATCTTTATTCTGGCCTGTTTCACAGTTGTGCTCAAGTAGACTCCTCTGTCATTGCCTAGTATTATAGAGGTTTCAAATAATCATTTCCCGAAATTGTCAGGTCATTAATTATTTTCATTTTACTCAGGGAAGACATCTTTAAGATGATAAAAATTTTTAGCTATGCTTTGAAGAAAAGGAACAACCACCCATAGCTACATCCCTTGAGCATTTACTATGTGATAAAAGGATAGATATGCATTTTCTCATTCAATACTCTGATGCCTTTTAAAGATAGTGAAAAAGGTTTAGAGAGTTTAGAAAACTTGCTTAAATTCCCTGTTTGTAGATTGACAGTGTCAGCAATGAACCATGTCTACTTCTAGAGGTCATCTCTTAACCAAGTCTCTCTCTACTATTCTCTCAGAGGAAGCCATTTCAGGTAACGAAAAAGACATGTTTGAAAGGCACCAAGATGCTTATGGTCAAGTGCTGTACAAGGATGAGTAGTTTGTTGGAGGGGACATTTTAATTTGGGCAATTATGAGAGAGGTCAGTCACCTGAACATGGCTGCAGGGTCTTGCATAGCCTGTCAATAACCCCCATTTGGCCACGCAGTTCCTCAGTAGACCATTTTCCCTTGACCATAGGGCCTTTGAGCATGCCATTTCCTCTGCCTGGAAGTCTCTTCTTCACTTTCTCCTCTTACCTAGATAATGTCTGCCTTCCTTCAGATGTTAACCCAGTCACCATTTGTCACAGAGGCTTTTCCCAATCAGCTGTTTTCCTTATAATACCCTCTCTTAACCCCATATATGGGGGAAGGTTAGGAAGCAGTTGGGGGGCAGAGATTAGAATCTGAGTGACCTTCAGAGAAGGAAGTGTCAGTGGGACAGGGATTTGTTGAAGGTCAGTCTTCTTTAATGATCTTATCACAACTGTAAGTTTACATTTATATGTGTGATTCTTTATTTAATGTGTATCTACACCACTGGTCCCTAAAGTCTGTGTCATCATGGATGGTTTTTGACCTGGTTATCATCTTATCTTGAGTACCTGGTTCAGCACCTAGAACATATGCTCTTAGTGTTGGACAAATGAGTAAATGGACAATCATGAAGTCCAGATAAGGCAGCTGGAAACTTTGTAAAAAATAGCAATCGGAAGACCTTCTGGTACATAAGTGGGGGCCTGATGTGATGAAGGCAGGTGTTGGTAGATTGTTTCGTTGTCAAATACCCTGTAGGATGGATTAAAAGGAAAAGCTTTCTAAAGAAGTGCATCCCCTTTTTTGCAGGAAGAGTGAGAGCCTAAGCTCCTGGCACATTTAAACTATAATCAGACAAATCAAAAGAAAGATGCAGATACAAGAGCTGGTGAGGGGTTGAATATAGCAGCAAGTGAGAAAAGGCAAAGATTTCAAGCCCAGGAAATGGGGAAGATGAGATGCCATCTGGTTGACTGGGATATCCCTGATGACTGAATGATGAGCCCAGTCTTGGGTGGGAAGTGGCAGGTGCTTTATAGGGCTGGAGGTGAAACCCCAGACAAAGGCTGGGACTTTACAGCTGAATTTGGAAGTCACTGACACATATGTGATGGGTGAAAGGTTGTGAACAGCTGGGTTCCCTGTGGATAGGGTTGGGAATACCTTGCATCTATACAGTATTTCAAACTGCTTTTCACCTATTGTCATGCTGTTGTTGAAACAATCCTTTGCAAACAGTAAGGTAAGTTTTATAGGCCATTTTTGAAAACCAGAGAGCAAGAATCTAGGGACTCAGCCAAAGCACACACAACTTTTCCATCTGAAGGCTGGTAATTGTAGGGCTATAGTGTAAACATGCTATAGAATTTAACATTTTCTGTATCATTTGTCCTGTCAAAGGGGAGAATTTCTTTGGATCCTATTTTTTTTTCATAATGTGCTGTATGCAAAATGTTTTCTATTGTCATTTTGAATACCTGTAATGGCACATGAATGCTTTTATGAGTACAATTTCTGAAATAAAACATTTTCTTCTTCTCCAAATATGATCACAAATGAGGAAAGAGTAATAGAAACATTTCTGTTACCACCCAGGTCTCCCAAATGTCCAAACAATATTAGTTTTTGCTCATTTTAAGAATACCTCTCAACTCTCTGTGTTTTTATGGATATCTGTCCAAGTGTCTGCTATTATCTAAATTAACTGGAGTGAATAAAATCATTGTAATGCTCCTCAGTTTTTGCCTTTCAAAATAAATGGCATTTTAGTAAGAATAAGATGACTCTTACATAGCATTAGAAAGAAAAGCCAAAGCATTATTTTTGGTTATAAGTTGGTCAAGAATTGTATGCTAAAATTATAGTGGGCTCCCTAAAAATATTGAAGTTGTGAATATTGAATACTTTTTTTTTTCTGTATAGTGATTGCTTAATTTTAACTAATTTTCTCCAGTACATAAAAGGGGAAAGATAGCAAGCCATCTAGTTTGTGAATAGTTGTTAACACCACCTTATACGATTTAGTCTTCTAATATGTCCTATATGTGAATAGTACTATTAGGTGGAGAGGTTAGACAGATAGATAGGTAGATAGATAGATAGATAGATAGATAGATAGATAGATAGATAGATAGAAGATAGATAGATGGATGGAAAGATAGATGGATATACATATAGTTATGCCTATATATGTACATATACATGTATTAAAAGATATGTATCCATCAGTCTACAGGGATAAGCAATACAAAGTCCTCTCATGGATCTTTCATACTAGTTAGAAATGACAGACCCTAAATGAATGAAAAAATACTAAATAAATACATAAAGTAATTTCAGATAATGAAATATGTTAAGAATTAAATAAATGTAATAGAAGAATATTGAAGGAGAGGACTTTTTTTTTATAGTGTGTACTAGAAAAGTCATTCTGAACGCCCAGATCATGTATGGTCGTGTAGACCTTGTAGTAGTTTGGCTTTTATTCTTAGTATTTATCAAACGTCTTTGTAGAGTTTTAACCTTGTAAGTAGTGACAAATGAGTAAATGGACACTCGTGATGGCAACTTTAGATATTTAAAAGATCCTTTTGGACCTGAAGTGGAGAATTATATTTCATGAGGAGAGATGGAGGGAGGGAGTCTGTTCGGGAGGAATAGCTCAGTAGCCTCAGTGAGACGTCACAGTAGCATGGACGGATGATGGCAGTTGTATTCATTATCCATTGCTGGGTAACACATTCCCCAGAAATTTGGAGGGTTAAAATAACAAATATTTATTTTCTTATCATTTCTGAGGGTCAGGAGTCCAGGAGCAGTTTATCTGGGTGATTCTGACTTAGGGTTTCTCATGAGGCTGTAGTCAAACTGTCAGCCAGGGATGCATCATCTGAAGCCTGGACTGGGGCTGGAGGGTCAGCTTCCAAGAAGGCTCAATACCATGGCTGGCAATGGGTTCTGGGTTTTGACTGGAGTGAGTGCCTCATTTCTCTTCCATTTGGCCTTTTATCCTTGAGGGCTGCTCTTCTCTATATAACCTCTTCAGCAGAATAACCTTTACTATTCTACATGGTTGCTGGGTTCTGAGAGAGAGTCAGTGAGCAAGAGAGAGCACAACACAATTGGAAGCTGTAGTTTCTTTATAACCGAACCTTGGAAGTAACATCTCATCCGTTCTGCTATATTCAGTTCATTAGCCATGAGTTACCAAGTCTCATCCACACATAAGAGAAGGACAATTAAGATTCACCTCCTGAAGGGAGGAATGTTAAAGAACTGGTGAACATTTTTCAAAACTACAACTTCAGTGGAGGTGATGAGAGGTGGCCTAATTCACTATATATATAAACTTTTTGTAGAAACAATAGGATTTTGCTGTGGTAAAGGAAAGTGAGGAACTATATCAGTCAGGACTCATTCATGAGACAGGAACAACCGAGTAATTTTAACAGGACAAGTTTCATGTATTAAAATGATTTTTAACTAGTACTAAGATTAACTACAAAGAGTTAAAGATAACCCAATAAAGAACACAGGAATAGCATATACAGGTATACCTTGGAGATACTGTGGACTTTGTTCCAGAACACCACAATACAGCAAATATTGCAATAAAGCAAGTCATATAAACTTTTTGGTTTTTCAGTTTGTACACGTTGTGTTCACATTATGTTATAGTCTATTTGTGTGCAATAGTCTATTTGTGTGTATTATGTCTAAAAAGCAATTTAGGCACATACCTCAATTAAAACATAATTCGTTGCTAAAAAGTGCTAACAATCATCTGAGCCTTCAGCAAGTCATAATCTTTTTGCTGGTGGAGGGTCATGACTTGATGCTGCTTACTGATCAGGGTGGTGGTTGCTCAAGTTTGGTGTGGCTGTGGCAATTTAATAAAATGAGACAACAGTGAAGTTTGCTGCAGAGATTGTCTCTTCTTTTCACAAAATAAATGTCTGTAGCATGAAATGCTGTTTGATAGCATTTTACCCACAGTAAAGCTTCTTTCAAAATTGGAGTCAATCCTCTCAAACCCTGCTGCCTCCATGTCAATTAAATTTATGGAATATTCTAAATCTTTTCTTGTCATTTTAACAACGTTCACAGCATCTTTCCCAGGAGTGGATTCCATTCCAAGAAACCTGTTTCTTTGCTCATCCAGAAGAAGCAACTCTTCATCCGTTCAAGTTTTATTGTGAGATTGCAATGATTCAGTCACATCTTCAGGCTCCGATTCTAATTCTAGTTCTCTTGTTATTTCCACCACATCTGCAGTGAGTTTCTTCACTGAAATCTTGAACCCTTCAAAGTCATCCATAAGGGTTGTAATCAACTTCTTCCAAACTCCTGTTAATGTTGATATTTTGACCTCTTCCCATGAATCATGAATGTACTTAATGATATCTAGAATGGTGAATCTTTTCCAGGAGGTAAACGTTGCCCAGATCCATTAGAGGAGTCACTATCTATGGCAGCTATAGCCTTATGAAATGTATCTCTGAATTAGTAAAAGTAGAAATGACTCCTTGATCTATGGACTACAGAATGGATATTGTGTTAGCAGACATGAAAATAACATTAATCTTTTTTTACATATCCACCAGAGCTCTTGAGTGATGAGGTGTATTGTCAACAAACACTAATATTTTGAAAGGAATTTTTTACTAAGCAGTAGTTCTTAACAATGGGCTTAAAATATTCAGTAAACCATGCTGCAAATAGAAGGACTGTCATTCAGACTTTGTTGTTCCACTTATAGACAACAAGCAGAGTATATGTAGCAACATTCTTAAGGGCCCTAGGATTTTCAGAATGGTCAATAAGCATTGGCTTCAACTTAATTACCAGCTGCATTAGTCCTTAATAAGAGAGCCAGCCTGTTCTTTGAAGCTTTGAAGCCAGGCATTGACTTCTCCTCCCTAACTATGAAAGTCCTAGATGGCATCTTCTTTCAGTAGAAGGGAATTTTGTCTACATTGGATATCTATTCCTTAGTGTAGCTACCTTCATCAACTGTCTTAGCCAGATCTGGATAACTTGCCATAGCTTCTATATCAGAATTGGCTACTTCACCTTGCACTTTTATGTTATGGAAATGTCTTCTTCCTTAAACCTCGTGAACCAACCTCTGCTAGCTTCCAGACTTTCTTCTGCAGCTTTCTCACCTCTCTCAGTCTTCACAGAATTGAAGAGAGTTAGGGCCTTGCTCCAGATTGGGCATTGGCTTAAGGGAATGTGTTGGTTTGACCTTCTGTCCAGATCACTTAAACTTTCTCTTTATCAGCAATAAGGCTGTTTTACTTTCTTATCATTTGTGTGTTCAGAAGTGCCACTCCACTGAGTAGCACTTTTAATTTCCTTCCAGAGCTTTTCCATTACAACATGGCTGTTTGATGCCAGAGGCCTAACTTTCAGCCTGTCTCAGCTTTGGACATGCCTTTCTCACTAAGCTTCATCATTTCTAGCTTTTGATCAAAAGTCAGAGATGTATGACTATTCCTTTCACTTGAATGATTGGAGGCCAATGTATGGTTATTAACTGGCCTAATTTCAATATTATTGTGTCTAGGGGGATAAGGAGGCTCATAGAGAGTGAGAGCTGGGGGAACAGCCAGTCAATGTAGCAGTCAGGATGCACACAATGTTTAGCAATTAAGTTTGCCGTCTTATATGCGCATGGTTTGTAGTGTCCCAAAACAATGACAATAGTAACATCAAAGATCACTAATCACAGATAACCATAACAGATATAATAATAATAAAGTTTGAAATATTATGAGAATTACCAAAATGTGAGAGACATATAAAGTGAGCAGATGCTGTTGAAAAAATGGTGCTCATAGGCTTGCTGGATACAGGGTTGCCACAAACCTTCAATTTGTAAAAAAGAATGCAATATTTGCAAAGTACAATAAAGTGAAGCACAATAAAATGAGGTATACATATATAAGCAGCTACTACCTCTAGGGCTGAGGCAAACTATACAAAGAAGGAGCAAATTTTAAGACAGCCCCTCTCCTCAAGGGCTGAGATCCAGACTTTGTTGGAGAGGGTATGACTATAGCCCACAGATGGCAGAAATTGCATTGAAATGCTGCAGGATAAAGCTGTCAAACAGAAAGCTGCCCCTGGAATGATGACCATGTTTTTCAGGAAGCCATTTTCTGGGGTATGAGTAGAACTCAGTAGGAAGCTGTTGGCTTGGGTGCTCCTGAGACTAACTAGACTGAGCCTGGCTAGAATGCCGGTAGAAGTTACTGGGAATCTACCTGTGGAGGTGTTGTGAAAACAGCTGAGATGCCAGCAGAATTTCATGGTATGTTGTCTGCTGGGGTGCTTGCAAAACTTGCCAGGAAGCTGGATATAGTGCCAGTGGAACTGTCTACGAAGCTGCCTCTAGGGGAAGTGAGCACCACTAAGCATCCTGCACACTGCACAAGTGCTACAGGAGCAAGGAAAGAGAGGAAGCATGTCAGAACCTGGAAAAGAAGAGAAGCCTCTCCTGTAGTTTCTCTTCAGCACACCCTCTACTGACAAAGCTTTACATCAAGCCAGCTGGCGAAGGAGAGACATTATCAAGGTCCAGCTCCATTAACAAAGCAGGGCAATGATGAAGGGTGGATTTGATGCTGAAAGGGAATAAGTTGACAGCTAGCACAAGAACTAAGGAAAGTACCTAGGTCAATGATGGTGCCACTTACTGAGATGGGAAACCAAGGAGGAGTTGTTTGGGTTAAGATTGAGAATTCTCTTTGAGTGTGTTAATTTTGAGATGCCTAGGAGACACTTAAGTGAAAGTTTTGATTATCCAGATGAATATGTAAATCTGGTGCTCGGAGAGAGGAAGGGACTATTTCCAACAAATGGTGCAGGAACAGTTGCAAATCCCCATAAAAAAATCAGAACCTCAACCTACATATTGTATCTTATATAAAAATTAGCTCAGCTTGGATCATAGCACTATATGAAACTTAAATTATGAAACTTCTGGAAGAAAAAAATGGATATAGTCTTTGCAGTATTGGGCTAGGCAAATATTTCTTAGACAGCATCAAAGCCATAACATGTAAAATAAACTAATAAATTTGACTTAGTCAAAGTTTAAAACTTCTATTCTTTGAAAAACGTTAAGAGAATGAAAAGATAAGCTGCAGACTAGTAGAAAATATTTGCAAATTGTAGGCCGGGCGCAGTGGCTCACGCCTGTAATCCCAGCACTTTGGGAGGCCGAGGCAGGTGGATCACGAGGTCAGGATCGAGACCATCCTGGCTAACACTGTGAAACCCCGTCTTTACTAAAAATACAAAAAAATTAGCCGGGCGTGGTGGCGGACACCTGTAGTCCCAGCTACTCGGGAGGCTGAGGCAGGAGAATGGCATGAACCCAGGAGGCGGAGCTTGCAGTAAGCCGAGATTGCGCCACTGCACTCCAGCCTGGATGACAGAGTGAGACTCTGTCTCAAAAAAAAAAAAAAAAAGGAAATATTTGCAAATTGTATATCTGACAAATAATTTGTATCCAAAACTTAAAAATAAGAAAATAAATAACCTAATGAAAAATGCAAAAATTTGAGCAGCCATTTCACTAAGGAAGATACCCAGGTGCTCACTGTGCCAGCATGTATACTAAAATTGGAGTGATACAGAGATTAGCATGGCCCGTGCACAAGGATGACATGCAAATGCATGAAGTGGTCCATTTCTTTAAATGAAGATGCCCAGATGGCAAATAAATACATGAAAAGTGTTCAACACAAATAAGCTCTAAGGAAATGCAAATCAAAACTATACTGAGATATCACTATGTACCTATTAGAATGGCTGATTAAACAAAAACTGACAACATTAAATGCTGATGGGGATGCAGAAGCAACTGGAACGCTCAAATTTCTGGTGAGAGAAAAAACTGGAAAACATTTTGACTTGGCAGTTTTTATAAAATCAAATTAAACACATGCTTATAATATGATCCAGTAATCCCACTCCAAGGCATTTTTCAAAGGGAAATTTAAAATTATGTTCCCACAAAAATTCATATGCACATATTGTACTTACCTGAATCTTCAATAGAATGTTGACTAGGAATGCTGAGAATGGTGGACATGTTTTGTTTTTGAACTTAAAAGGGAAACACTCAGTTTTTCAGGGTTAAGTAGATTATTAGCTACAGCTTTTTTTGGTAGATGCTCTTTATCAGGTTAAGAAAATACCCAACTATTCTTATTTTGCTGAAAGGAATAGATGTTGAATTTTGCTGACGCTTTTTGCACATCTGTTGAGATGATCATGGTTTTCCTTCTTTAATGTACTGATCTGGTGAACTACACTGATGATTTTTTAAAATTATTATTTATTTATTTATTTATTTATTTATTTATTTATTTATTTATTTAGACTGATTTTCGCTCATGTTGCCCAGGCTGGAGTGCAGTGATGTGATCTTGGCTTACTGCAAGCTCTGCCCGCCGGGTTCCAGTGATTCCCCTGTCTCAGCCTCCTGAGTAACTGGGATTACAGGCACCTGCCACCACACCCAGATAATTTTTTTGCATTTTTAGTAGAGATGGGATATCCCCATGTTGGCCAGGGTGGTCTCAAACTTCTGACCTCAGTTGTTCCACCTGCCTCGGCCTCCCAAAGCGCTGGGATTACAGGTGTGAGCCACCAGGCTTGGCCAATTAATTTTTATTTGAAAATTATTTTGGATTCAGGGGCTATATGTGCATGTTTGTTACATGGATATATTGCATACTGCTGGTGTTCAGGCTTCTATTGAACTCACACTGATGGATTTTTAAAAGTCAAATTAGCCTTGTATTCCTGGCATAAACCCCACTTGATCATTATGTATTATGCTTTTTATATGTCACTGGATTTGATTTACTTACATTTTGTCAATAATTTTTGTGTCTGTGTTCATGAGGCTCTTGTTCTGTAGTTTTCTTTTCTTGTCATGCCTTTGACTGGTTTTAGAATGATGTAATGTTGGCTTTATGAAGTGATTTGGGAAATATTCCCTCTTCTATTTTCTGGTAGAGTTTGTGTAGAATTGGTATATATTTCTTAAAAGTTTGGTTGAGTTTATCATTGAATTGATCTGGTCCTTATTTTTCTATATTGGCAGTGTCTTGGTGAGATTTGGGGCTTTAGAATCAAGCAACCCCAGATTAATATCTCACTTTGTTAATTTCTCCCTGTGAGACATTGGGCAAGTCACACATTCTCTTTGAGCCTATTTCCTCATCTATCAAATGGGTAATTGTGATAATTAAATAATAATATACATCATTTATTCAATACTCTACTACATGTATTTATATATAATACATACATGGGGGTGG